GCTTAGAGATTTAAATACACACACACACACACACACACACACACACACACACACACACACAGGCCCTAGAAGGAACATACACCCTGAGATACGCACTCATTCTAAAATAAACTCGGGAATACAGAAGGACACGGGCATGTCCTTTCAGAGAGGCACACTTCTAGGCCCTAAGTAGGAGAAGGAAGAGGGGAGAGGAAGAGGCAGGGAGAGGGACAGGGAGGGGGGAGGAGGGAGGGAGAGAGAGAGAGAAACGAAGAAGGGGGCGGAGGAGGAGATGGAGGAGACACTCTTTATTCTATAGGAGGAGACATCACGGAAGAGAAATCAACACTGAGGTCTTGGCCGGGCGCGGTGGCTCACGCCTGTAATCCCAGCACTTTGGGAGGCCGAGGCGGGTGCATCACCTGAGGTCAGGAGTTTCCAGACCAGCCTGGCCAACATGGCGAAACCCGGCCTCTACTAAAAAATACAAAAATTAGCCGGGCATGGTGGCGCGGACCTGTAATCCCAGCTACTCGGGAGGCTGAGGCAGGAGAATCTCTTGAACCCGGAGACGGAGGTTGCAGTGAGCCGAGATCGCGCCATTGCACTCCAGCCTGGGCAACAGGGCGAGACTCCGTCTCAGAAACAACAACAACAACAACAACAACAACAACAACAACGAACAAACCAAAAACCAATGAGGCCTGAAGATAAAGACACATGTACAACCACGGATGTCAGACTTCCAGAGGCACGGCCAAGGCAAAAGACAAACACATACAGACTGCAGCAGGCAGACAGGCCGGTTCCAGAGTCAGGCTCCGGTGAAGCTCCGAAGAAACAAACACGCAGGGAGATTTCGGAGGCGTCCGAGGACACCGTGGGGCCCGGCTGGCTCCCTCTGTCTCTGTGCGCGCCCCTTCCCCGGGTCACCCCGCCTGCGCCCGACCTGCGCCCGCGCACCGCGCCCTCGGGGCTCCCTGGGACAGCCCGCGGCCTGGCCCGTGCGCCCGGGCTCCCCTCCCCGCCGGCCCGGCACTTCCCAGCTCTGACGCGGGAGCTTCTTTCACACCAATGGGGCTCGCGCGCGGAGGGGCCCTGCCCCTCCTCCGGGAAGGTGTGTCCCTGTTTCCTCACCTGAAACTTCCTAGGAGAACCCGATCCCTCCCTCCCGTCGGGCGGCCAGGGGCGGGCCGCGGGTGGGGCGGCCGGGCCTGCGCTGGGGACGGCTCTGGGGACTGCGGCCGGCGCCGGGACCTGGAGGGGACGCTGGGGCCGAAGCAGCATGTGACACCGACCAGGTGGGTGCCCTCCTCCCGTCTCGGCCCTGGGCGTTAGAAACATTTGTCTTTGATTCCTCCTTAGGATTCAGCCCTGATGGAGGCTGAGGAGGCCCAGCGTGGAGGCTGAGGAGGCCCAGCGTGGAGCCTCTCCTCCCATCTCTGCCATAGAGGAATTCAGCATTATCCCTGAGGCTCCCATGAGGAGCAGCCAGGTCTCTGCCTTGGGGCTTGAAGCTCAAGAAGATGAGGACCCATCCTATAAGTGGAGAGAGGAACACAGACTCTCAGCAACTCAGCAGAGTGAGTTAAGGGATGTGTGTGACTATGCGATTGAGACGATGCCCTCTTTTCCCAAGGAAGGTTCTGCAGATGTGGAGCCCAATCAGGAAAGCCTTGTGGCTGAGGCCTGTGACACTCCGGAACACTGGGAGGCAGTACCCCAGAGCCTAGCAGGCCGACAAGCAAGGACTCTAGCTCCCCCAGAGCTCTGGGCCTGCCCCATTCAGAGTGAGCATCTAGACATGGCCCCATTTTCCAGTGACCTGGGAAGCGAAGAAGAGGAGGTGGAATTTTGGCCAGGACTTACTTCTTTGACATTGGGATCTGGACAGGCAGAAGAAGAAGAGGAAACCTCTTCAGATAACTCTGGTCAGACCAGATATTATTCTCCCTGCGAAGAGCATCCTGCAGAGACCAACCAGAATGAAGGCTCTGAAAGTGGGACTATCAGGCAGGGGGAAGAGCTGCCACCTGAGGAGCTGCAGGAAAGTCAAGGGCTCTTGCATCCCCAGGAGGTCCAAGTTCTGGAGGAGCAGGGACAGCAGGAAGCAGGATTTCGGGGGGAAGGAACTCTGAGGGAGGATGTTTGTGCCGATGGGCTATTAGGGGAGGAACAGATGATAGAGCAGGTTAATGATGAAAAGGGAGAACAGAAGCAAAAACAGGAACAGGTACAAGATGTGATGCTTGGGAGACAAGGAGAAAGAATGGGGCTCACTGGGGAGCCAGAGGGTCTGAATGACGGTGAGTGGGAGCAGGAGGATATGGAGAGGAAGGCTCAGGGTCAGGGAGGTCCAGAACAGGGAGAAGAGAGGAAGAGGGAGCTGCAGGTGCCAGAAGAGAATAGGGCGGACTCTCAGGACGAAAAGAGTCAAATCTTTTTGGGAAAATCAGAGGAAGTAACTGGAAAGCAAGAAGATCATGGTATAAAGGAGAAAGGGGTGCCAGTCAGCGGGCAGGAGGCGAAAGAGCCAGAGAGTTGGGATGGGGGCAGGCTGGGGGCAGTGGGAAGAGCGAGGAGCAGGGAAGAGGAGAATGAGCATCATGGGCCTTCAATGCCCGCTCTGATAGCCCCTGAGGACTCTCCTCACTGTGACCTGTTTCCAGGTGCCTCATATCTCATGACTCAGATTCCCGGGACTCAGACAGAGTCCAGGGCTGAGGAACTGTCCCCCGCAGCTCTGTCTCCCTCGCTAGAGCCCATCAGGTGCTCTCACCAGCCCATTTCTCTACTGGGCTCCTTTTTGACTGAGGAGTCACCTGACAAGGAAATAGATCAAAACAGCCAGCAAGAGGGATCCAGGCTGAGGAAGGGAACAGTGTCCAGCCAAGGGACTGAGGTGGTCTTTGCCAGTGCATCTGTGACTCCTCCAAGGACACCAGATTCAGCTCCTCCCAGTCCTGCTGAAGCCTACCCCATCACACCTGCCTCGGTATCTGCCAGGCCCCCAGTTGCCTTTCCCAGGAGGGAAACCTCTTGTGCTGCACGTGCTCCAGAAACTGCCAGTGCCCCTCTCTCAATGGATGACCCATCTCCCTGTGGGACTTCTGAGATGTGCCCGGCTGCCCTCTATGGCTTCCCCTCCACCGGGACCAGCCCTCCGAGGCCCCCAGCCAACTCCACAGGCACCGTCCAGCACTTACGGAGTGACTCCTTCCCTGGTTCTCACAGGACAGAGCAGACTCCAGACCTGGTGGGAATGTTGCTTTCCTACTCCCACTCAGAGCTGCCCCAGAGGCCCCCCAAACCTGCCATCTACAGCTCTGTGACCCCAAGAAGGGACAGAAGGAGTGGTAGGGACTACAGCACCGTTTCAGCATCCCCTACTGCCTTATCCACGCTGAAGCAGGACTCTCAAGAATCCATCTCAAATCTAGAGAGACCCAGCAGTCCTCCCAGCATCCAGCCCTGGGTCTCCCCACATAATCCAGCCTTTGCCACAGAGTCTCCCGCCTACGGTTCTTCCCCATCCTTTGTCTCCATGGAGGATGTGAGGATCCACGAACCTCTGCCCCCTCCTCCCCCACAGAGGAGGGACACCCATCCCTCCGTGGTGGAGACAGATGGCCATGCTCGTGTAGTGGTTCCCACGCTGAAGCAGCATAGCCACCCTCCTCCATTGGCCCTAGGTTCAGGGCTGCATGCCCCCCATAAAGGCCCACTTCCCCAAGCCTCTGACCCCGCTGTGGCCAGGCAGCACCGACCTCTGCCATCTACCCCAGACAGCTCCCACCATGCTCAGGCCACCCCCAGGTGGAGATACAACAAGCCGCTACCCCCTACCCCTGATTTGCCGCAGCCCCACCTTCCTCCCATTTCTGCTCCTGGTAGCTCAAGGATCTACAGGCCTCTACCCCCACTACCCATCATAGACCCTCCCACCGAACCACCCCCATTGCCCCCAAAGTCCAGGGGGAGGAGCAGGAGCACTCGGGGAGGACATATGAACTCAGGGGGTCATGCCAAAACAAGACCTGCTTGTCAAGACTGGACAGTCCCCCTCCCTGCCTCTGCTGGACGCACCTCCTGGCCCCCGGCCACAGCTAGATCAACAGAGTCTTTCACTTCCACCAGCAGGAGTAAGAGCGAAGTGTCCCCTGGCATGGCTTTCAGCAACATGACAAACTTCCTATGCCCCTCTTCCCCTACCACTCCCTGGACTCCGGAGCTCCAGGGACCCACCTCTAAGGATGAAGCAGGGGTCTCAGAACACCCTGAGGCCCCTGCGAGAGAACCTTTGAGAAGGACAACCCCTCAGCAAGGAGCCAGTGGCCCAGGGAGGTCACCTGTGGGCCAAGCAAGGCAGCCAGAAAAACCCAGCCATCTGCACCTGGAGAAGGCGTCCAGCTGGCCCCACAGGCGGGACTCAGGGAGGCCACCAGGGGACAGCAGTGGACAGGCTGTGGCTCCTAGTGAGGGGGCCAACAAGCACAAGGGCTGGAGCCGGCAGGGCCTGCGCAGACCTTCCATCTTGCCTGAGGGCTCTTCAGGTGAGCAAGAACCGGGACCACAGTGACACATCATCTCAGTTATCTTCCCCATTTCCACTTTTAGATTCAAGAGGTCCAGCCGTGGAGAAACATCCGGGACCCTCAGACACTGTTGTTTTTCGGTAAGTCACCCTCTCCCCTAACAGCCACACTGTAGGTACCCCAGAGCCCTTCTTTACTCCACAGGGAGAAAAAACCAAAGGAGGTGATGGGAGGCTTTTCAAGACGCTGCTCCAAACTCATCAACTCCTGTGAGTACCTTGAAGTGGAACTATAGACCCAGTCTCTTCCTTCCCATGCTTCTTTGCCCTGCAGCCCAGCTGCTTTACCAGGAGTATAGTGATGTTGTCCTGAATAAGGAGATCCAGAGCCAGCAGCGGCTGGAGAGCCTGTCCGAGACACCCGGGCCTAGCTCTCCGCGGCAGCCTCGGAAGGCCCTGGTCTCCTCCGAGTCGTACCTGCAGCGGCTCTCCATGGCCTCCAGCGGCTCCCTCTGGCAGGAAATCCCCGTGGTGCGCAACAGCACCGTGCTGCTCTCCATGACCCATGAAGACCAAAAGCTGCAAGAGGTACTGGGCAGGCCACGGTGGGGAGGGGGCTATTAATTAATCTTCCTCATCTCCAACCTCCTAGGTCAAATTTGAGCTGATTGTGTCAGAGGCCTCCTACCTGCGCAGTCTAAACATAGCTGTGGATCATTTCCAACTTTCAACTTCACTCCGGGCCACACTTTCCAACCAGGAGCACCAATGGCTCTTCTCTCGTTTACAGGATGTGCGAGACGTCAGCGCCACGTGAGACTCCCCTTCTCCTAAATACCACTCACAGTCTCATGAGACTCGTTTAAATCCTGTACAGGTTCCTTTCAGACCTGGAAGAGAACTTTGAGAACAATATCTTCTCCTTCCAAGTATGTGACGTAGTCCTGAACCACGCCCCAGACTTCCGCCGGGTCTACCTGCCTTATGTCACCAACCAGACCTATCAGGAACGCACCTTCCAGAGCCTGATGTGAGACTCATCCCCCATTTAATCCCCATGTACCCCCCTCCCCTAAGGCTCACTCTCCGTGCAGGAATAGCAACAGCAATTTCCGGGAGGTCTTGGAGAAGCTGGAGAGCGACCCCGTCTGCCAGCGCCTTTCCCTCAAGTCCTTTCTGATTCTGCCCTTCCAACGCATCACCCGCCTCAAACTGCTGCTCCAGGTAGGGCAGATGCTACCTTGATCCTCTCCCCTCATCTCACTCCTGCCTACTGTCTGTTCAATAGAACATTCTGAAGAGAACACAGCCTGGCTCCTCGGAGGAGGCAGAGGCCACGAAGGCACACCACGCCCTGGAGCAGGTAGGCAGCCACCACCTCCACTCTGACCCTCTCCTTCCCCTTTCCTCACTCTCTGCACCCCTAGCTGATCCGGGACTGCAATAACAATGTCCAGAGTATGCGACGGACAGAGGAACTAATCTACCTGAGCCAGAAGATTGAGTTTGAGTGCAAAGTGAGTCGGTCCCATGCACCCCATCCCTGCCCCACTGCCTTCTCTCTCTTCCTCTGCCCTGTAGATATTCCCGCTCATTTCTCAGTCACGCTGGCTGGTGAAAAGTGGGGAGCTGACAGCCTTGGAGTTCAGTGCTTCCCCAGGGCTACGAAGGAAGCTGAACACGCGTCCAGTCCACCTGCACCTCTTCAATGACTGTCTGCTGCTGTCTCGGCCCCGAGAGTCAGTGACTGGAGTGGCAGGCCAGGGCACAAAGAATCAGGTTGAAAAGATTTGTATTTTGCAGGGGTAGCCGATTCCTGGTATTTGACCATGCTCCCTTCTCCTCCATTCGGGGGGAAAAGTGTGAAATGAAGCTACATGGACCTCACAAAAACCTGTTCCGACTCTTTCTGCGGCAGAACACTCAGGGCGCCCAGGCCGAGTTCCTCTTCCGCACGGAGACTCAGTGAGATGGGGCTGGGCAGAGGAGCTGGGGGTATTGATGCTATGACCCTGCTTTGTTTTCTCAGAAGTGAAAAGCTTCGGTGGATCTCAGCCTTGGCCATGCCAAGAGAGGAGTTGGACCTTCTGGAGTGTTACAGTGAGTGAGGGTCTAAGAGGGAGAGAAAAGAATGTCAGTTTCCTGATTTCTACATTTCCTGCAGGTCACCTGGAACATCAAAAGAAAAAGAAAAGCTGTAATATTGATGGGTGGCCTACTGTGCAACAAGATTTTCATATAGTGTTTTTGGTGTTATATGGATGTTTCTTCTCGCAGTGGATGTGTAGAGTCAGAGCACAGATGGGCATACTCTCAAACCTTAACAACTGTGCCACATTGCCCTTTGAGTTTATTCTAAACCTTAGCAAGTCAGAGATCACACTGTATGGAACTAACTTCTATCTAAATTGCATGATTGATTGATAGGAGATTTCCAAATAACATTTGGACTGCCTTACATCCAGTAAAAGAACTCAGCAAAATACAAATAAATATGATAATATCTTAGACAGCAAATCTTCTCATCCCACAAGAGGCAGGAAACTGCTAGAGGAAGCTGCCTTGGAGAGGATTCTTTCCTCCCCTCCCGAAAGGAGCTGAACTCAAAATCTCTCCATTTCGCAATAGACATTGGAGAACATTTTCAACAGTGGATTTGCACCGGTGTTTTGTGTCCTAGAAAAACGTTCCCTTCAGGTAGGTTCTAATAAGCCCCACTGGGACATTTTGGACACCCTTGTCTGCTCTCTGCCTCTCTAACCTTAGAGGGTCCCTTGGAATCAACTAATATTTCAGGTCCTTTCTTCCCATTACTGTTGCCACACAAGGAACCCAGATTACATCAGGGAGAGGCTGAGCTCCAGAGGTTCACACCAGGAGCTTAGTCATTGTCACACTGTTCCTGCTTCCTGACAGGTTCACTTGAACCATCTGGAGATTGGGGAACAAGGGCAATGTGAGTATTCATGAAATTCAAATCATGCCAAGTATTCCGGGATGGGAATGGTTGTCTCAGAGGTGTGCTCTGTGGTTGACTGACCTTGAGCTTGCGTTTTCTTCCTTTTCTTTTTTTTTTAAATTATACTTTAGGTTTTATGGTACATGTGCACATTGTGCAGGTTAGTTACATATGTATACATGTGCCATGCTGGTGCGCTGCACCCACTAACTCGTCATCTAGCATTAGGTATATCTCCCAACGCTATCCCTCCCCCCTCCCCCCACCCCAGAACAGTCCCCAGAGTGTGATATTCCCCTTCCTGTGCCCGTGTGATCTCATTGTTCAATTCCCACCTATGAGTGAGAATATGCGGTTTCTTAATATGTGTTTCTTAATTGTGCATCCTGCTGGGGTTGAGAACAGAAATTGAAAAACACAATTGTTTTATCTCTCCTTCCCCGAGGAGTTGAACATGTAGGAAGTTTCATGGCCCAGCCCCTCCTGAGAGCCCTGAACTGCCAACCAGACTGAGCCCATCAGAGAATAACACCTCATTTTCTGAGGATTCTGATACCTTTTCAATCAGAAACAGAAGCAAAGATTCTGCAGCTCCCACAGAAACTCCCAGAAACCTTGCGGTGCTTCACCCTTCTGAGATCCTTGAGTCCGAATGTGGGAGCTAACCAGGTTGCCTTTCTTTACTTACCATGAATTCCTCCTAGACTCGTGGTGGCACCTAGGCTTTGGTTCACTCTCACTCTGTTACTAACACTTTTTATTAAGTAATGGGAAGGGAAGTAAATCATTTATTTTATGGCTAAACATATATGCTCATTATTCATATTATATATCAATGGTTCCAGGGGAAAAATAGATGCACATTTGATGTGCAAATTATGTAAAAGTGTTTAGGACTTGGCTATATATGTTTCTTTGGTGGAGAAATATCTATGTGATAGAGATTTCTTTGGGAAAGATGACACTCACAAAAAAAGCCAGAAATTTCTGTTTTATAGATTTTGATAAAATGTATGAAATAATTTTCACAGCCAAAGGAAAGTATAGCACAGTATATTATGGAGAGATGTTACAGCTCAGGAAAATTAATACATGTCAGCTGTTTAATAAATTATGCATTTAATTATTGCCAGTACAGTCACAATACATGCTAATCTATGAGAATATATTTATTGCAATAGAATATAAACCCAAATGGATGCTAAATCTATGTCTTATCTTTCATTAAGCATGGCACTAAAGAGGGCATAAGGCACCTGCAATGTACTAGATAAATATGTATAAATATTAGATTTTCCATAGACTGGAGGATAAGTTTTTGTGGTGCACATGGAAAGAGTACAGAAAAAGAACTCAGGTGGTAGGTGGTGGTGTAACAAAGTAGGAAAACGATGTAATAATTAATAATACTTTAAATTTTCTTTTTATAGGATTTTTGTTTAATGTGTACCTTTTTATTTATTTCTGCTTTTCCTCCCGAGGCACATCTTCACAATGAAATCTTCACAAGCTCAGAACCATCAACTTGCTACACTGTGTTCCTCCAGTGCCCAGTTCACAGGAAGCACTCAAGAGTAGGATCAATTGTTATCAACCTCTAGCAGATTATTGAATAGACGGTCGTTACATGAAACTGACACTCAGTTCTTCATGGTCCACGATAGTTCTTATATCCAGAAAACGTACTTACGTTATCAACTCTGACTCCATAAGACAACTTTGCAAAGTCTTGGCTCATAACTATGTAAGCAATGAGATAACTTAGTTTTCATTTCTCACTTGTTACTTACAAGTAAACAGCCCTGTAGCTCAGCTGAGCTACAGATTAACTACAGGTAATCACTTCAGCGATTCTGCTTTACCCATGCCCAAGATTTTAAAAAAGAACCTGACAGATCATTAAATTTTGAGATTTGCTTTTTAAAATGCAGGTTCCATAAAGTTACGCTGTTTTGCTTATATATACAGCAACAAATGCCTTCTTAGATATTTACTTTAAAATTCTAGTTTCCTTACCATGTATTAGCCAGATAATCTGTCATTTTTTAAATTCTGAAATTGTACATATATAAATTAATGTACATCTCTATGCCTGAAAGGTACATTTGGAATTACAACGTGTGTCAAGGTAGAGCAAAATCCCCCAGTCCACTCCTTCCAACCCCCTAGAAATTTACTCTGTTTGGTTTCCTCTTGATTGTCTTTAATTAACAATAAGTATGTCACATAGGTATCAAATAAAATAAGAAAAAAAATAGATAAAAGAGAAGTGATTCAAAATTCAAGTGTTTAAACACTTTATGAATCTTCCCGTTGTTCTTGACACATTTTTAAAATTTCATTTTAATTCAGATCATTAGGGATGAAATTCTCCTGAATTGTAGCATTTTATTTCCTTTGGGAAGAAGGGGCTGAATTTGGCATAATTATACTTGACTATACTGTAAAAGAAACCAGATCTAATATAAGGACATCAATACTTAGTTATTAATTCATTTGCTTATATTTATATGTCATTTGAAAATGTGTATTAACATACACAATTAAAGGGATATAAAAATGAACATGCCCTCTCCATTTCTTTAAAAGAAATCAAGGCTGAATCAAACAGGACTACTGTTCTGAAAGAATACTCAGACTATGAGGTACCTTATTTTCCTTCTTTTACACCTGTCTTTCAGTTGGCTTCAAAAAATCATGGCTTTTACTGTGTTTCTTTTTTCCTTTATGTCTTCCTTTTGAGGGAAATGAAAAATTGAGAAAGGAAATTATTATTTTATAAGTGGGTGGGTTTGAATACATCTTTCACAGTCAAATATTTTTCTATGCCTTATGAGCTTAAAAAATAAATTTAGAAAGTTTGATAAACACAGAAATTTTTTATTTTATGTTATTTTATGAGATGAGGGCTTGCCATGTTATCCAGGCTGTCCTGGAACTCCTGGGCTCAAGCTATCCTCCTGCTTTCAGCCTCCCAAGTAGCTGGAACTACAGGTGCATATGACGGCACCTACTGAGAAATTTTTACTATCAACCTAAAATTTAATAAGTCCTGGTCACAAGTGAGGAATTTTTAATTTGTTATTTAGATTATTTTTGTGTCAAGGTAACTTGATCACCTATCAATAATGCTTATAAGAAAATAGATATCTCATCTGTTGCTGTTAGAAAGGAATCTGTCTCTTTCCCCAGTTCTTGCTTCAATGAGGTTTCCTTGACCCAGAGTCTGGTCCTCACATTTTAGATTCAGCTTTGGGAATTTTGTTCAGGAACTGCATCATACAACCCAAAAGCAAAAGAGGAAAATGCATAAGCCAGGATACCTAAATGTTCCTTTATTTAAACTTGAAAATGTGACTGCAAAAGGAGTCAAGAAGTTTAGTACTCAACACATTTCTTCTTTGTAGAAATAACTGCTCAAGAAGATAAATTGTTACCTAACAGTTGATTGATGAATATGAAATCAGAGCAAGAGGGGCTAATTAGAGAAATTACTAGCTAGGGCTATTTACCCAAACCATCTATCCAGACTGTAGACATAGAATCACCAGATGGCTAGGATCCTGGTGCAGCTGGTTCCCCTTTTTCCTTACCCTGAATGTCATTAAGGATGCATTGCCAAATGCTGCCCCTCTGGCCTGATGACTACACTCCATATTGGTCACCTGCCTTCTTTTTCCTACAGTCTTCCTCCAGACAGGCACGCCATACAACCGACTACACTTGGGCTCACTGAATGAATCACATTCTTCTGCTGTGCCTCCCAGAGATTTCATCAAAGCACCCGCAGTGGCCTTCTGGAGGCTCCTCAAACTCTCCACTCAATGTTTCCTGAAAGTGTCGTGTTTCTCACCTCTAGATTGTTATTCTCATCAGTTACATGTGGGTTTCACAAATTTATTTCTCAGAATGCAAGTCTGTCTCTTATATCCTCGGGAAACACACCTTTATATCCCAGTTAGTACTGACAAAAATTAAACTAGGGACTGGCCAAAAACAGTGCCTTTCCTCACTTTAATCTCACTAAAGTAGATAAGACTCAAGTTATTTTGTTCTTGCAATGGCATTGACAAATGTTTGCACCAAAAACCATGTTGAAGTTCATTAAGGAAACTGTGATCCAAGATCCAAGGTCAAAAAAACAAATTCATCAATTCAGCACACCACCAACTCACAGGCTAAGCATCTTACTGCTAATTCATTGATGCTGCCATTTGTCAAGTGCCAAATTGAATTATTGATTTGTCAATAATTTCCTTCCGTTGGTTACTTATATAGTATATTGCAATTCTTGTTGCTGAAGTCAGCTACACTTTTTCTATTTGAAAAACAATTTCTTGCATTTGGGATTTCAGGTATAGTGATTGTTACAAATATGAAGGACTTGAATTAACAGCAAGTTTTCAAGTAAAACTTTACTTATGTATAACTGAATGAGTTCTTAAAGACATTTACTAACAATTTTCCACAAACTAAAAATTTATAAAACAATAAATAAAATAGACTTTAAAAAAAAGCGTGTCACACAGCTGCTTGTTTTTTGTTTGT